TGTCTATATGCCAGTACCACACTGTCTTGATGACTGAAGCTTGGAAGTAAGTTTTGAAATCAGGAAGTGTGAGTTCTTCAGCTTTATTCTTATTTTTCAGGATTGTTTTGGCTAATCGAAATCCCTTGAGAGTATATGAATTGTAGAATGAGTTTCTCTGTTTCTACAAAAAATGTCATTGGGATTTTGACAGGAATTGCATTAAATCTGTAGATTGCTTTGGATAGTATTGACATCTTAACTATATTAAGTAAGGATGATTTTTTTTAAATTACTGATTCAATCTCCTCACTAGTTATAGGTTTATTCAGATTATATTATCTATTCTGAGTCAGTTTTGCATTTCTATGAATTTGTCCATTTCATCTACGTTATCCAATTTGTTGGCTTATATTTGCTCATAGTACTCTCTTATGATCCTTTCTATTTCTGTAGAATTGCTAGTAACGAGCCATTGCAGTTGGGATCTGGCAGCAGAGGCTGTGTGTGTGTTTGTGTGTGTGTGTGATCGGAGAAATGCTTGAGAGGGTAACACCCGATTTAGGAGTGGACAGGGTATGAGGACAAAGAAGTGGTAATGGGAGACCTTGCCTTTTATTTCTTTTAATCTTTTTTGATAATACATTTGTGCATTATTTGGTCGTTCTCTTTAAATTCATTTTTAAAGGTAGAAGCAAATCAAGACTGGTAGATGCTGTGCCAAGGAAAGTCAGGGATCCTAGGTTCGAATCCTGTCTCTGTTCGCAATTCGCTCCGCAACCTCAAACAAACGACCTCAGTTTCATCTATGAAAAGCTGGTAACCATCGTCAGTTGCCAGGCCATGAAGAGAGTCAACGGAAATAAGTTTTTATTCTAGGGCACCCGCTCTCTCTCAGGTAAAAGCCGCGCCCCAATCAGGTACTGCCGCGCCAGGGCCGCGGGACATCTCGGGATTTGTGGTCCACCCGGCGGAACTCGCGGTCCCGGCAGGCACCGCGGCGGCGGCAGGGCGACGTGGCGCGGCCGGCTGCGGCTGCGCAGGCAGGTGGAGCAAGATGGCTGTGGAGCTGGGCGTGCTGCTCGTCCGGCCCCGGCCCGGAACCGGGCTGGGTAGAGTGATGCGGACCCTCCTGCTGGTGCTGTGGCTGGCGACGCGCGGAAGCGCGCTCTACTTTCACATCGGAGAGACGGAGAAGAAGTGCTTTATTGAGGAGATCCCGGACGAGACCATGGTCATAGGTGCGGGGGCGGGGAGGAAGGGGCGAGTTTGGCTCTGACCTGGGCTCGCCCTGCTTCCCTCAAGGAAACTACCGGACGCAGCTGTATGACAAGCAGCGGGAGGAGTACCAGCCGGCCACCCCGGGGCTTGGCATGTTTGTGGAGGTGAAGGACCCAGAGGACAAGGTGAGCCAACCGCCCCCCTCCTCTCCGCCAGCAATACTGACTGAAGCTTGTTACCTTCCTCCAGGTCATCCTGGCCCGGCAGTATGGCTCCGAGGGCAGGTTCACTTTCACTTCCCATACCCCTGGTGAGCACCAGATCTGTCTTCACTCCAATTCCACCAAGTTCTCCCTCTTTGCTGGAGGCATGCTGGTAAGTGGGCCCATGTGAGACTTGCAGGTTTCAGATTTCCCTTATCTCCTTTGTCTGTCCTCAGAGAGTTCACCTGGACATCCAGGTAGGTGAACATGCCAATGACTATGCAGAAATTGCTGCTAAAGACAAGTTGAGTGAGTTGCAGCTACGAGTGCGACAGCTGGTGGAACAAGTGGAGCAGATCCAGAAAGAGCAGAACTACCAGCGGGTGAGTGACTGGGCCGGGAGCAGTGGGCTTCTCCAACTCAGGCTCACCTTATATTCCCCTGCAGTGGCGAGAGGAGCGCTTCCGGCAGACCAGTGAGAGCACCAACCAGCGGGTGCTGTGGTGGTCCATTCTGCAGACCCTCATCCTCGTGGCCATCGGTGTCTGGCAGATGCGGCACCTCAAGAGCTTCTTTGAAGCCAAGAAGCTTGTGTAGCTGTCCCAGGCGTCACAACCCATCCTCCCAGGCTGGGGGAGAAAGGACCTCCTGGAACTGACTTCTTCTGTCAGGAGGACTGGTTTCCAGCCATACCTGTTCTGGAAGGGAGAGGGGCTGGAGGCACCCACAGGCACAAGCTGAAGGCAGCAGCTTGGCTAATACTGAGCAGGTAGTGGGGCAAATTCCTGCCCTCTCTCTCTGGCCTCTGGGCCGTTTGGTAGTAATCACCCAAGGGCTGGTAAAGCCCCTCCTCTTGGCACCTCAGAATCACAGTGTTACTGATCAGGGATGTGAGGCTGCTGTTGGGGGTGGGGGGAGGGGAATGGGCAGGCAAGCCAGTCTTCTGTCTTCCTTTGCTAACTTAGGGTTTTGAGCAGGTTGGGGTATGGTGCCTGTCATACCCACCTGCCACCCTGGGAACCTCACTGTTCTCTCTTTCAGCCTAGACCTGCTGATCCAGGGTGTGTGTGAGTTGAGGGTGGGTGGAGGGGTTTGCAGTGTGGGAATGTGGCCCTGCAGTTGACCTGAGCTGCTTCACATGGTTGTCCATTCTGGGGCTTAAAGAACTGGGACCAGACCAAGTAGAGGCCTTGGTGCTGGTTGGGGTGGGGCCTGCAGAGTCTTAGTTACTGATTTCATTTTCAATAAATGTAGGTTTGTTACATGAGTTTCCCAATAAAAAAAAAAATGACTTCTTGTCCAGTGCAAGTGACTCAGTCATCAGTGGGCACACACTGCAGGGTGCCTCAGGGAATGCCAGTTCTTCCAAAGAGCAAAGCACTTCACATTCCAAAGTGAATTCCCACCAGTCAGCTTCATTCTTTCCTTCTTCTCCAGGCCTTCCTGTGGCAGGGAATAGTGGGTTTGTCCAAGATTATACAACAAGTAAATTGGGCTGGGGCTCAAATTTACACCCTTTCCTCTGTGCCAGCTCCCTGGTGAAGTTCCCTCTTTCTAGAGTCAGTAAGCAGGATTGTCATGGATGCTGCCAGGAAGTGCCTGGTAAGGAGGTGCATTGAGCAGGGGAGTGCTACAGGACAGCCACCCTGGGCTGGCAGGGACAAGGATGTTGATGGGCTAAACCAACAGCAAGTGATTTCAACCAGGACCATGAAGGAGAGGAAGGATTCTGCTGGAAGGAGATGGCAGGACAGGGGTGGTTGGAGAAGTGGAGGCAAACAGCTGGAATGGAGGTGGGTGGGTGTTTAATTTCAGCTGCAGAGGGTGTTGTGAGGAAGCTGGAAAGGAAGGTTGGATTAGAGAAGCCTCGAGCTCCAGGTAAGCGATTTGGACATGCCCACCTTTCAAGAGGGGCTGCAGGCACCCACAGGCACAAGCTGAAGGCAGCAGCTTGGCTGGCTTAATACTGAGCAGGTGGTGGGGTAAATGCCTGCCCCCCTCCCTCTGGCCTCTGGGCCCTTTGCAGTAATCACCCAGGGTCTGGTAAAGCCACTGAGAGCCCTACTGGCACCTCAGAATCACAGTGTTATTGATCAGGGATGTGAGGCTGCTGTTGGGGGTTGGGGGAGGCAAATGGGCAGGCAGTTTTGAGAAGAACCTTCTAATAAGAAATGTGAGGGAGGTTACAGCAGTGTGTGAGAAAGACCAGGAAGAAGGAGACAAGTTTGGGGGCTGCTTCCCCTAATGGGATGATGCAATCTGGGCTCATGCTGCCAACTAATTCTTCCACATGAAAAAAAAAAGTTTTTTGGCGGGCACGGTGGTTCACACCTGTAATCCCAGCACTTTGGGAGGCTGAGGTAGGTGGATGGCCTGAGGCCAGGAGTTTGAGACCAGCCTGGCCAACATGGTGAAACCTCATCTCTACTAAAAATACAAAAAATGAGCCAGGTGT